TTTTTGAAAAGACCTTTGAGTTGGGGTTTCTGTTACTCTGTATGTGAAAGGAGGCCCATATGCCCTGCCATTGTTTTCCTCTTCAACTCTGCTGATATAAGAGCCAAAATATAATTGAAGAGCTCTATGAATGTTTAGACTAGCTCTGTGCCCAGGAATGTAAGAATGGTTTGTAACAGAGACCCTGTCAAGCCTGAAACATGATATCTCATTTTACTAGTAGCTAGTACTCAGGGGGATGGGAGTTAGTACTGTATTTATTCCAGAATCTTGTTGATGTGCTACCTCTTCTCCATTACATTGGGCCTGATTTTTTTTTTTTTTTTTTTCAAAATAACGTCTTTGCAACGTGAAAGGTATTTTCTATTTCACACACATGAAAACCCCTTTGCTTCCTCAAGGTAAGAATGAACCTTAAGCTCTTATCCCAGGTAGATCAGCAACAATATTTGCCAAAGCAAAGCCATGTTTCCAAAAGAGGCCTTTCCACCCAGCATTCTTAGCAGGACCTGATGCTTCACACTAGGGAGGCAATAGGACTGTTTTTACAGCAAATGGACAAGCCACATTCACAGTGAGATTTGTTTTGCCTTTCCTTGCAATTTATTTATTTCCTGAGACAGAGTCTTGCTCTGTCGCCCAGACTGGAGTGCAGAGGTGTGACCGTGGCTCACTGCAACCTCCGCCTCCCAGGTTCAAGCGATTCTCCTGCCCTCAGCCTCCCCGAGTAGCTGGGACTACAGGCATGCGCCACCACGCCTGGCTTATTATTGCATTTTTAGTAGAGACGGGGTTTCTCCATGTTGGCCAGGATGGTCTCGATCTCCTGACCTCAGGTGTCTGCCTGCCTTGGCCTCCCAAAGTGCTGGGATTACAGGCATGAGCCACTGAGCCACGGCAATTTAGATGGGAAGTCAAACCAGCTCTTAAGTCCATGTCGAGTGATTATTGGAGTCACTTTGGCAGGCAAGGGGAGGGGACTTATTATTATTATTATTATTTCGAGATGCAGTCTCACTCTGTCGCCCAGGCTGGAGTGCAGTGGCCTGATCTCGGCTCACTGCAACCTCCGCCTCCTGGGTTCAAGCGATTCTCCTGCCTCAGCTTCCCAAGTAGCTGGGACTACAGGCGCGCACCACCATGCCCAGCTAATATTTTTGTATTTTTAGTGGAGACGGGGTTTCACTACAGGTGTGTGCCACCATGCCTGACTAATTTTTGTATTTCTAGTAGAAATGGGGTTTCACCATGTTGGCCAGGCTGGTCTTGAACTCCTGACCTCAGGTGATCCACCCAACTTGGCATCCCGAAGAGCTGAGAGTACAGGCGTGAGCACTGCTTGACTTTCTCTTTTCACTTCAATAGATGCCTCCTCTTCCAAACTCTCACTCAGAAGCAGTGCTGTCCTAATGCTGCATCCCGGATCCTGCACACTCTACAGT